CTTGGGGGCAGCTGGCAGGGCGTATGCTGCGGGTAGGAACCCAGGGAACACTGGGCGCCTTAGCTTGGAGCAGCTGGCTCCGAGGAATTGTTCCACGTCTGCACAACTTAAAAATCTGCAGTTTGGGGGCGGGAGGGGGAGCGCGGGGGTGGGTCCCGAAGCGTCCCATTTCTCCTCCTGGCTGTTAACTGAGCGCTCTCGCTCAGTGCAGCGAGGCCAGCGATGCCTTCTGGACCACACGCTGTCCTCGCCGAGGTCCTGGTTTGTTCCTCAACGTCGGCTGAAGGCATCGTCCCCTGACTTCCTCTTCCATTCGTCCTTCCGAAAGGGGACCCGACTGGTTCCTCTTCTACATATGAGGCGCATCTGCTTGGTGCAAATGTCCAAGCACCTCTTCTGACTCGGTGAGTGGAGGAATAAGACAAAGCATCTTGTTCTGCACTGTGCCTGAGTCTTCAGGCAGCGGGACCGATGGCAAACATTGGCAGGAACTGGAGCTATATGTACTCTCCTTCGCACTTTGTTTTAAAACAAGTTTGGGCCTCGCGATTTCCTGAGGAAATCCAGGCAAATTAGCAAAGTGTCGCTTGGGCCGCGACTTTAGAAAGGCGGTTGCCCCAGCCGCCGGGGCCGCGGGGGAGGTCATCTTTTTCCCGCAGGGCCACGGCGCTTCCGGCCCAGGAGGGCGCGCAGGTGGGAGGCGCGGGGCGCGCTCCTGGTCCCACCCGGACAGCGCCTGCCGCTCCGGGGTGACTCTGCACTTGGGCCTGGGCGGGGGCGCGCGGCCGGCAGGGCAGCATCTAGGTCTATGGGTCTGTCCGCCTGTCTGGCGGTCGGAGCCCCGCAGTCCTCAGCCGCCCGCGCCCTCGGCCCGGGGCGCCCGGCTGCGGGCCCGAAGCGAGGGGCTGGCGGAGCTGCGACCAATGGGGCGGCGGCCGAGCGGCGGGCCCCGCCCCGTCCCGTCCGGCCCCGCCCCGCCCGCAGCTCCCGGGAGCCTCGCTCTAGCGGGGCGGGACCGACGGACAGACCGGCCGACGCGGGCCACCCCGCTCTCCTCGCCGCCGCGGCGGCAGGCGCGGGGCCGCGCCGCGAGGCCTGATCCCTGCAGCGCGGGCAGGCGGCGTCGCAGAGCGGAGCTAGCTGGATGCGTCCGGACTCCTGCAGGTACCTGGCTGGCGTCCCCACCTCCCTGCGCGAGTTACAGCTTGGCTGATGGTTTTTTCTGCAGGTGAGAGTGATTTTCCAGTGATTGCTTTGGCCTGTACAACCAGAGAACAGGATTCTTCCCTTCTTTTTGGCCACCAAATGCCTATGTGCACCACACATTCCAGTGTGCTGAGAAGGGCAGAGCTTCTTGGATGATGATGGACGTCCCACCGGGCAGGATGAAGGCAGAGCGTGTGGCATCTCCACCTCAAGGGTAAGAGTTGCCATTCTATCTTATTTTCTCAAGGGTAATTTATAAAGATTTAATTGACTTACAGTTCTGCAGGCTGTACAGGAGGCATGGCTGGGGAGGCCTCAGGAAATTTACAGTCCTGGCAGCAGGTGAAAGGGAAGCCAGCATGTCTTACATGGCAGAGCAGGAGAGAGAGAGAGTGAAGGGGGAGATGCTACACGCTTTGAAAGAGCCAGATCTCATGAGAACTCTGTCACGAGACAGTGCTTGGGGGATGATGCTAAGCCATTAGAAACCACCCCCATGATCCAATCACCTCCCACCAGGCTCCACCTGCAACACGCAGGATCACAATTCAACATGAGATTTAGGTGGGGACACAGAGCCAAACCATATTAGGTGGACTCCACTTGAACCTTTGAGCTGCATATAACCTCTGCTATGAAGCTTCTCCAGGTAAGGTCACTGCTTTTTTCTCAGTAATCCCAAGAGTGCTAATATCATCTTGTGCTCTTTCCAGGTGCAGCCTGATCTTCCTCTTCTCCCTTGCCAGCCAGCACTCTGCCTTCTGTATCCACCATGGTGTTTGGTGAGTTTTTCCATCGCCCTGGACAAGACGAGGAACTTGTCAACCTGAATGTGGGGGGCTTTAAGCAGTCTGTTGACCAAAGCACCCTCCTGCGGTTTCCTCACACCAGACTGGGGAAGCTGCTTACTTGCCATTCTGAAGAGGCCATTCTGGAGCTGTGTGATGATTACAGTGTGGCCGATAAGGAGTACTACTTTGATCGGAATCCCTCCTTGTTCAGATATGTTTTGAATTTTTATTACACGGGGAAGCTGCATGTCATGGAGGAGCTGTGCGTATTCTCATTCTGCCAGGAGATCGAGTACTGGGGCATCAACGAGCTCTTCATTGATTCTTGCTGCAGCAATCGCTACCAGGAACGCAAGGAGGAAAACCACGAGAAGGACTGGGACCAGAAAAGCCATGATGTGAGTACCGACTCCTCGTTTGAAGAGTCGTCTCTGTTTGAGAAAGAGCTGGAGAAGTTTGACACACTGCGATTTGGTCAGCTCCGGAAGAAAATCTGGATTAGAATGGAGAATCCAGCGTACTGCCTGTCCGCTAAGCTTATCGCTATCTCCTCCTTGAGCGTGGTGCTGGCCTCCATCGTGGCCATGTGCGTTCACAGCATGTCGGAGTTCCAGAATGAGGATGGAGAAGTGGATGATCCGGTGCTGGAAGGAGTGGAGATCGCGTGCATTGCCTGGTTCACCGGGGAGCTTGCCGTCCGGCTGGCTGCCGCTCCTTGTCAAAAGAAATTCTGGAAAAACCCTCTGAACATCATTGACTTTGTCTCTATTATTCCCTTCTATGCCACGTTGGCTGTAGACACCAAGGAGGAAGAGAGTGAGGATATTGAGAACATGGGCAAGGTGGTCCAGATCCTACGGCTTATGAGGATTTTCCGAATTCTAAAGCTTGCCCGGCACTCGGTAGGACTTCGGTCTCTAGGTGCCACACTGAGACACAGCTACCATGAAGTTGGGCTTCTGCTTCTCTTCCTCTCTGTGGGCATTTCCATTTTCTCTGTGCTTATCTACTCCGTGGAGAAAGATGACCACACATCCAGCCTCACCAGCATCCCCATCTGCTGGTGGTGGGCCACCATCAGCATGACAACTGTGGGCTATGGAGACACCCACCCGGTCACCTTGGCGGGAAAGCTCATCGCCAGCACATGCATCATCTGTGGCATCTTGGTGGTGGCCCTTCCCATCACCATCATCTTCAACAAGTTTTCCAAGTACTACCAGAAGCAAAAGGACATTGATGTGGACCAGTGCAGTGAGGATGCACCAGAGAAGTGTCATGAGCTACCTTACTTTAACATTAGGGATATATATGCACAGCGGATGCACACCTTCATTACCAGTCTCTCTTCTGTAGGCATTGTGGTGAGCGATCCTGACTCCACAGATGCTTCAAGCATTGAAGACAATGAGGACATTTGTAACACCACCTCCTTGGAGAATTGCACAGCAAAATGAGCGGGGGTGTTTGTGCCTGTTTCTCTTATCCTTTCCCGACATTAGGTTAACACAGCTTTATAAACCTCAGTGGGTTCGTTAAAATCATTTAATTCTCAGGGTGTACCTTTCAGCCATAGTTGGACATTCATTGCTGAATTCTGAAATGATAGAATTGTCTTTATTTTTCTCTGTGAGGTCAATTAAATGCCTTGTTCTGAAATTTATTTTTTACAAGAGAGAGTTGTGATATAGTTTGGAATATAAGATAAATGGTATTGGGTGGGGTTTGTGGCTACAGCTTATGCATCATTCTGTGTTTGTCATTTACTCACATTGAGCTAACTTTAAATTACTGACAAGTAGAATCAAAGGTGCAGCTGACTGAGACGACATGCATGTAAGATCCACAAAATGAGACAATGCATGTAAATCCATGCTCATGTTCTAAACATGGAAACTAGGAGCCTAATAAACTTCCTAATTCAGTATGGAGAATGTCTTGGTTGTATGTTTTTATGTTGAGT